AGTCTTGCAAAGATCTAGTATAAGAAAGGATAAATAAAACTAACAAATTTTAAAATGGTATGAATTCAGGTTTTGTGACTTTTTCCTTATTAATAAAAAAGGATTAGTGATACTAATGCTACTGGATTTGTAGAAAGGTTAAATGTAAGAATATGGACAATTGGTTGGAGACATGGTAGGCATTCCACAAATGTAAGCTCACTGCGAACTTCTTAGAACTCTGTGTAGAGTATGTATTCCTATGTTTGTTGAGGAGGGGCATTTTAGTTAATATATAGATCCTACTTTTAATTATTATTTTCACTCTTTAAATGTTAGTTCTTCACTTCTAGAGTTGTTATTCTGTTGGCTTCTCATTTTTTCCCCTTTTTTTCTTCCAAGTGCAAAATTTTAAGTGAAATCTCAGGCAGCCCTCATTTAACAATTTCATGTGAAAAAATAACCATTGTGAACTCTCAGAGTAGTAATTACAGGAAGTTATGAAACTTTGCTAACTTTTACTAACAGATAAAGCATTTTCTTTTGATTGTTAGGAAATCGTGTGTGGACAGCACGGGAGAACACACTCTGCCTGTACACATTGCCAACTCTTGCTTCATTGAGTTTCACAAACAATCCCAAGCTTAATTTTAGCCAAAAATGTAAACCAGTTCCCACAGTAAAAGTTGTGCTAATTTCCAAGTTGATTTTTATTTCTTTTTCATTCCTCTGTTGTTTGAACTGGTCAAATTGAGCAGTGAGATGGCCAAGGGACAAAGGGTAAGGCCAGGGGGGTCACTAAACCAAGACCAGGCTCTAGGATTTCAATGTTTCTTTCTTCTTTCTTGCCGTCAGTAAAGATCCCCTAGGCATTGACATTTTAAAAACTCTCCATGTCTTCTGTTAACTCCCTTAGGATCCTGATCTCTGTAACAAAGATGGATGGTGACACTTAATTATGGACACTCACAGGCATCCAATTCAAGCAATCCTGGCTTCCAAGCCCAGATCTGCCCCTTACTAGCAGTGTGACTTCACGTGAGTTAGGCTCTCAGTTTTTTTCATCTTTAAAATGGGGATTATATTTCCTGATTATAGTAGCTGATTATAATACAGATTATGGTGCCAATCTCAGAGGTAAGATAAATGCACTTAGCATACAACATAGAACACAGTAAGTGCTGAATAAATGGTACCTGCCATTATTATTGCAAGCTAATTAAAAACGATCATTTGTACTAAATTATGTTTTATTCAAGGAAGGTAATGTCATTCCTCACCAATTAATCATTTGTTGATGAAAGGCCCTTGAGTAGCAATGTCACACACTGTATGAGAACTGGAAAGGATAGATCTTTTGTTACATCAGCCACCCTGTCTCATAGATGACTGCTGGCTCCTCTTTTCTGCACGAAGGCCAGAACATGAAAAGTTAGATATTTATAAAATTGCTCAATTCATAATATTTGAGAGTTGATGATAATTTCTGTTTTAGCTCTTGCTCCCCAAGGAGCAGATGCTTCTGGGGAGGTTCAGGAGCACGTGAAGAAACAACACTGATAGATGGCGATCGGGACAAGAGCACCTTATTAATTCAGCTACCACTGTGGGTGACTGCAGGTCAATACCCTAGGGCAACTCCAAGAGCCAGTGTAGGGTACACATCTTAGAGTCATCATACACAAGGGGTGAGGGAGCTAGGTTATTTATACACCAACCCCTGATTGACTAGTAAAATGTCTCCCCTGGTCGTTTGGGTTTTTTTTAATTTTTAATTTTTGTAGGTACCCCTAGTAGTTGTGATTTCTCCAAAACTTCTAACTTGCTACAAAGGAGGACAACAGAGATTATCCAGCCAGAGAAGTTCTTACATAAAGAAATGCAGGGCCTGTGTGCTCAGCATGGTAAGGACAAGGTAATATAAACAGGCACAAAAAGCATTTGTTTACCAGATTTTTTTTTTCATGTAAATTCTATAGCCAGGATATCACAGACATTGCCATGAAAGTGGTAAATGGAGAAATACAGTCTTTGGAGGAATCTTGACTTCTCAGCACTCTTTGTTTATTCATTTAAATGTGCCTATTTTTATGGATGGTGGGTCAAGATGGCGGATTCAATGAAATAGTATTTCATAACAAAATGAGCATGAAGAGAATTTGGGCATGTCTACCAAAACACGAAGGACAAGTGAGTACAATCATATATTGTTACCATCTCCCACTTACCATATTTGTTACTTTCCTTCCCTTAGCAACAAGAGCAAGACCCAACAAACCTATACATCTCAAATCTCCCCATTTCTATGGATGAGCAGGAGCTTGAGAATATGCTGAAACCCTTTGGACATGTCATTTCCACAAGAATACTAAGAGACGCTAATGGAGTCAGCAGAGGTGTTGGCTTTGCCAGGTAAAATTCTTTCTTTGTATGTAATCGTTCTTTATATGACCTCTGGTTTACCTTTTTTTCCCAGAATGGAGTCTACTGAAAAATGTGAAGTGGTAATTCAACATTTTAATGGAAAATATCTGAAAACACCACCAGGCATCCCAGGTAAGAAATTCACTAATAAGTGACTGAATGATGTTAATGTAGAATTGGTTTCTTATCTTCCCAGCCCCCAGTGAGCCTTTGCTGTGCAAATTCGCTGATGGAGGACAAAAGAAGCGACAGAATCAAAGCAAATATACCCAGAATGGGAGGCCTTGGCCCAGGGAAGGAGAGGTGAGTCCTGACTGATAACATTTGCTCTGAAATTTGTTTTCTTCCCTCTTCATCCTATATACAGGCTGGCATGGCTTTGACCTATGACCCCACAGCTGCCATACAGAATGGGTAAGTAGATCACATTTTCTCTATTTTAATTGCGTGAATCTTCCTTTTTGTTTTCTGTTTGCAGATTTTATTCTTCACCGTACAGTATTGCAACCAACCGCATGATTCCACAGACATCTATCACGCCATTCATTGCTGCTTCCCCTGTCTCCACATACCAGGTATGTCCAATTTACCTGCACCTTAGGAGATACTTTGTGCTAATAAATGCTGTTTGATGCATAGGTCCAGAGTACTTCATGGATGCCTCATCCGCCATACGTTATGCAACCAACAGTAAGTGTTCTCAGTCACCTGAGGCTAATATTTATTTTCAAATGGACATTGTATATGCTTGTAGGGTGCTGTGATTACACCAACCATGGACCATCCCATGTCAATGCAGCCAGCCAACATGATGGGCCCACTGACACAGCAGATGAATCACCTTTCGTTGGGCACAACAGGAACGGTGAGTTGAAGAGATTGTTTTGTTTCCTTGAATGCATTCTTTCTCATGCTCTTTTCATTCAAAGATTCAATCCCAAGACAGGATTATGATACTCCACCAGCTGTTGTGTCAGGTAGGAAAATTCTAATTCTTTTAAGACTGGATGTTCACATGCATTTTTCTTTGATTCTCTCTAGTATATGACTGCTGCTGCTCCTATGCAAGGGACCTACATTCCTCAGTACACGCCTGTGCCTCCGACAGCTGTTTCTATTGAAGTAAGTCTACCCCTGTCTAATAAAGAGGTTAGTAAGGCTTTTATGTTCTTATTTGCCTCCTTAGGGTGTTGTTGCTGATACCTCTCCCCAGACAGTGGCACCTTCATCCCAGGACACCAGTGGTCAGCAGCAACAGATAGCAGTGGACACATCCAACGAACATGCACCTGCATATTCTTACCAACAGTCTAAGTAAGTCTGGGCTGTGCTAAGCTCTTTTCCTCTAATGACCACTCTTATTCAATTGTTTTCACAGACCATAAACAGGACTGAAGAATGTCTGTCTGAATCTTTGCCTTGAATGAAGAAACTTCATTGAACAAGAAGTTGGCTTCCAGTTTGCACAGACGTCAATGGAATGCATTTTTTTGTTGTTGTTGTTGTTTTTTTTTTAGTGTTATACCTTACCCAATGAAAGCAAAGTTTTTATGTGCTGTGCAAATGGTCTTCATGTGGTCTGACAATTTATTTTTGCCATCATTTTTTTAATTAAAGAAAAAATTTCCAGAAGAGGAAAAAAAAACTACAAAAAACAAAACATTGAAGGTTGATATTTTATGTGGAAGAACATTTGAATTGAATTCAGAATTTTTCTGAAGGTGTAGATACTTTTTTTTTTTTTTTAACAGAAAACCTGATGTCAAGAGGTGGGCAATAGAAATGGAAACAAATTGTCTTCCTCAATAATTAAGCTACTTTCTCTTTTTCCCTTCTTGTTTTAATCTAGTGGGTTTTTTATTTTATTTTTTCTTAGAAATATGTAGGTAAGGTTTATCTTGAATCTTAATTGCCTTAATTTTAAGGACGTCAAAGGCTCTCGAGGCAAGCTGTCAACGTCTTGTTGAAAACAAAAATCAAGAAAGAATTGAAATACTGTGCCGGCTTTCACTGGCACAGAAGTTTAAGACTATGAGTTTTTAGGGTGAAGAAAAAACTGTACAGTTTAAATGAAAATGTTTTTCTTCATTTGAAGAAAATTTGTTGATAAACCATGGCAACTGCAAGAATTGGAAAAATGCTGGGACTTTTCATGAACTTTGTCTTAAGTGTTGACATGAATCATTCTAAAAGGCTAAAACATTTTACAGTAAAGTTATTAAGGTTGGTTTAAAAACAACTGCATTAGAAATAATGCGTGTTTGGGGGGCAGAATGCAGATTTTTTTAATTTACAAAGCGTGATCGCTAGCAAAAGCATTAGTGCTTTTTATCTGCAGTCTTTTTTATGAGCTTTACAAAGTTTTTAGTCAGCTTTGCTTGTCACATTGCAAAACCTAGCTTAAGAGCATTAAAAAAAAAAACTTAAGTAGATAGGAGCTTATGGTCAAAAAGTGCAAAAAAAAAAACAAAAAAAAAGCAATAGATAGAGAAATTGTTGACAATTTCTGTAGTCTTTCCTAGTTGTGATCAAATTCAGCCTATGGATGGCCTATTTTATACCAAAGATGAAGTGACACCCTATTACAGTCCAGAAGATAGAGGTTGTTTTCGTTTCTTTTCTTTTTAAAAAAAAAAAAATTTATTTGACCGACATGGCCGGACCAGTTCTTTCTTTGTTGTTTGTTTAAACTACCTTCCACTGGTGTTTTACATAGTGCAAAAAAAAAAAGAGGGTGGGGGGAGTTGTCTCTCTTTTCTTTAAATGTGTATTCATTGATAGCAGAAGCTTGTACCTGCTGTGTTTAGCAGTTTCAGCATGAAGAGTTCTGGATATGAACTGATTCATAGAGCCAAGTGGCTTTAAATTCTGTGAGCTTTTCTGGTTTCTCACTAGCTGTCTTGAATAGTGAAACCTGTATTGATGGCCACTAGTAAACCAAGATGCTTATTTAACAGGTGGAATATTCTTTATATGAAATTTCAGCTAAAGACACTTTCTGGACCTGGTCTGAAAGGTCATTTGTCAAAAAAGCTTAGGGATATTCTGTGAAATGGTGAGTGGTCTCCTGGAAAGGTCTCATTGTATTTGAACAATAGTCTTCCCTCTAAATTACAACACCTCTGGGTTTTGTCTTTACACCTCTGTCTTTGTCATCACCTACCATGAATAGTCACCTTGGTTTTGCAAATGGGGAGGGGGTATCATCTTTTTGCCTGTTTTCACTGTATTTTTGTATATTGGTGTTGCCGAAAGAACTTTTTCTTTCAGTTTAATTCTTTGAGGCATGTAGGACCAATAAGATTGAGAATTCTATTGGTGGAATTTAGGGAAGTCCTTAAAATGCTAGTTGACAATCAAGGAACAGTATGATTTATATCAATAAGAACCAAAAGAATTAGGTTTGATCAATCATTTAAGCCAAGGAGGAATACTTGCATTTAGAACAATGCAAAACTTTGTCTAAAATGAATTAAATTGACCCACCTGTAAAATATATCTACATTTTTAATTCATGAGATGATATGTGTTCAACCTTTACAGTTTTACCTGAAATTAAGGACAATGGAATAGAATTTGTTAAGTGAACCATTCACTAGATTGCTTTCTGAATGAATCCTTTGAATCAAATAGGTGAAACTCTTTTCAAAAACTAAGTCAGTCACAGGAGCCTGTCTTAGTCCAAAAGAAGCAGGGAAATGTATTTAAGTGTACTATAAAACAGGGTAGGCTTTTTAAAAACTAAAAAGTTTTAAAGGTAAATCATATTCCCATTAGGTCAACATGAGTAATAAGGTTGACTCATGTGAAATTGTCAATATTCTACTATTTCTGTAAACTCTGGTTCTCTTATTTGCAACCCCATGCACTGGAAGCCCAAATCAGAGAATGACTCCATATATTTATGGTCACATTGGAGACAAAAGTGTATCCAAGAAAATGTAGTGTGCGTTATAGAGAAATTCCAACTGGTCACACTCACCATTATGGTTTTTCATGCTTTAGAGAAAATGCTAGATTTATACTGTCTTTTGTTCCATCCTTCAGCTTCCCATGCATTATAAAGGTGGCACTTAAGTTTTTATCTTTGAAAAGTGGGCCCCAAAGTTTTTTGGGGTACAAAAAGACATGTATGAGAACCATATTTTCTGTTTCTCTTTTTCACTCTCTAAACTCTTTTTGTATAAATAAGGATTATCCTGGGCATAATTCATTTGAATATGAAACCAACATACTTTCTTTCATTTTTGTGAAAAAATAACCAAAAACATGTATTAATGTGATACAAAGAAAGTCTCATTCACACAATCAACAATGAGGCTAAGAGGTAGCTACCATGTGGCTAATGAATGTGCCTAGGTAACTTCCTGTTTCTATTCAAAACTGCTGCTTTATTTGTACATTCAGAAATATTTTTTTCAACTATGAAATTTCAATATCAATTTTTTAAGCCAGTTTCTGCAAAAGGAAATGACCTGTCATTTGATGTGTTCATGTGTGTTTTGTGTTTGGATAGTTTATATCATGCCATTCTATAAAATGTATGTTTTCAAACCAAAAAGAAAAAAAATAGAAGGAAAACAACGGCACATACTCAAATTTGCCCTGCTTTGTCTGTTGTCTTACCTAAGACTTGTTTTGAAGAGCCAAGTCTGGGAGAGAAAAAAAAGCATCAACAGGTAAGCAGCATTACATTGTGTGGTAATAAACCAAAATAAGTTTTCAATATATACAGACAACAGAATTCAAATTTAATCAACAAAATATATTGTAGTGATTTGTTTGTTTGTTTGTTTGAGACGGAGTCTCGCTCTGTCGCCCATCCTAACTAGGACTATAATCTTTTTTTTTTTCTTTAAGTTGAAGTTAATTTTCTGTGCATTCTGGTCCACCAGATTTTCAAGCATTTATTTGGATGTTTCCATTTTTCCTTTTGACTTTAATAGCCAAGACTTAGCTTAAACATCAGGAAACAAACTAAAGCCACAATCCAAATGAGAGAAACACTGTCTCGTCTAAACTCTAGTTTCATGGTCAGTGCAACAGTGAGTTTTCTTTTAATAATGGTATGGTATTGTCAAGGGAGGCAAAGTGTTCATGGTAACTTGGAGCTCCCCAATACATGGCCATGTCTTCTAAAGACAACGTAATGAGCCCAAGTGAACTGAAGGTCATACTGGCAGGTGCTGATGACAGTTTGTCCTTGAATGCTGACATGTCTTGAATATTGCAAATGTCATAATACTCTTTTAAAACAGTCCTCTACCTGACTCTAGTTTTGCGAGGATTAGTTTGTTTCCTTGGTAGATTTCAACATTTCAGAATGTTACCTCCAAATTTCACTTGAATTACTTCCTCCTGTGACCTTAGCAGATCTGTCACATTTGAAAGCATATGACTCACTTCCACCCCCTTCTAATGAAAAACTGCATGGTGTTAAAAGCACTCTCATTAGAAATATAAGGCTGAGAACTGAAGAAGGCTGTTTAAAGCAGGAATTTCACTTTATTTTACTATGCCTAAAAATACATCTTTGGACCCCTTGCAAAGTGCTTTAAAAGTACTTTCAATTTATGCATGACTCCAAAAAAGTAATTTTTTTTTCCCAAAAAAACCTCTTTATTTAAATAATTGGGATATTTGCTAAATACCTATTTTTTTTTACAGTGGCCTAAAACCCCTATTAATGAAAAGTGAAATTTGATTTAATTAGGACTCTTGCAGTCATCTTCACGACTGAGGAGAAGTTTCAATAGGCTGTCTAGACATTATGATGTTAATAGGAGATTAAAATACATTTGGCAATTCATTTTCATTCTTAATTTGAGTGCATGAACCACTGCAGATGAGCTGATAAGCAGAAATTCTCAAGTGGGTTTCACTAATAAATGTTTTTTTATATGATTTGAAATCAAGTAAAGGGACAATGTTTATGTACGTGTATAACAACATTCAGCACATTTGAGGAATCACACACTATAATAAAGCTTAAACCTGTCATAGAACCTTGATCTATATTACTTTGTCTTCAGTAAAAAGTGAAGGATGAGATTTTGTCTTTCATGTTATTGTAGCTGGCATGCTTCAAAATTTTGAGCTTACTGGGACTGACAGCCTCTCACTTCAATCTGAGGGATTGACAGAATTTAAACAGGCTCATTGATTCTGTACACTCTACCCTTCCTGTGGCAAGTGATAATGGGATTTCATTAATGAATCAATTTGTTTTACAAATGACATCCACTGTGGCATTGGAAGACAGTTGGGTCTGACTCAAGTTTAACATTTCTTACCAAACATTCTTAAGTATGAAATTGGTCCTTTAATCCAAATGCTCTTGGTCATGGCTGTCCTTTGCGGATTACATAGCATTCAGGAAAGTACAAAAACTAAACACTAAATCCCCAACTGGCCCCAAAGACCTTTTATGATGTGAGAGACAAGAGTTCACCCCAGATTAATTTCTTTTATCATTGGCTTTATACTCTAACATATAGATACTCTCTATAGCAAAAAAGGGATGAATGGCTTTCAATATTCATTTCTGTTTATTTTTGTGAGGGAAAATAATATATCAAGAAAATTTTCTTCCACTTAGAAAGCTTTAAAGCTGAAGTAGAGGTGCAGTCAAGCTTGGATCTGCAGGAAGAACCACTAGGCCACTGAGTCATACTTGAGCTTTTCTTACTACTGCCCCAATTTCTAAATTGTGCATAAATACAATCACTCTCAATTTTTGAAGGGCTAATTATCTACTTTGTGGGTGTGTTTTGTTTTTTCTTTTCAGCGTGTAGGGCTTGGGCTCTGTTTCCTTTTATTAGCATGTCACCTGAGGGTGGAACAAACAATTGGAAATAAAATTTGATTATTTTATTTCTTATAAAGTATTAATTTCTTAAGGGGGTTTGAAATCATTGGTAAAATTAATATCAGTACATTATATGTCATAAATTTTGATTATCTATAATGTCTTTTCTTATCTACCACAAATAATTGAGAGTTGGCTAAATTCTTGCAGAATATATGGGAAAAAAATCATAGCAAAGAATTCAGCTTCCCTCAAAAGAAAGCTATTTTTGTTTCCTTCACTCCACTAAATTTGAACCAGTAGCACGGATCAACACGACTTCTGCAATGAGAGTATAACGGTAGCTCTTGGTACAGTCATATTCATATTTTTAAATCTTTCTTTGACCAAAACTATTGCATTGTTTTCATTACATTTTGACTGCGTTACTTATTAAGGCCGAATGACTTTGACACCCCCGTGGATTATTTTTATGATCACATCAAATTTAAACAATGTCCAAAGTGTAACTTTAATGTTATATTTTGTTTCAAACCCTCTGGTCTAAGATTATTGAGAAAGATGTTTTTTCCTCCTCCCTCAAATATGTTATCTCTTCATATATAAAAAAATAAGTTATTCCATGCTTTTCAGGAACTGTAAAAATTATTTCAAAAAGATATTTGAAAAAGTTTTCTCTATTCTGGACACAAATGCTTCCATTTATTTCAAAAGAAGAAGAAGAAAAATGGAATCTTAATTTAAAAAAATATATGTAGTAGTATCTGCTATGAGATATTCAGTCTCTATAAAAAAAAAAAGGGACACAGCTTCTTTTAAAACCCTTGTTTCAGTCCATATTCAACTTCATGGAACTTCTGAAACATCATTCAATTTTGAACTTTATTTAAGAGCATTTTTGTACTGCTGTCTCTGACTGTCATGGAAAGTTCTGTAATTCTAAGGTGTTTCTGGTTTTATTTTTAATTTCTTCATCTGTACCACAGTCAAATTAGCAACCATCTCCCCCATCCCTTGGGCTTTCTGTAGATCAGTGGATGTTAGGTTTAAACTTCTGTTTTCTTTGATGAAGCTTTCAATAAAAAATGAAAATAAAATCAATTGAATAGGGCTGTTGTGTTTTTCTGCACTCATCCAGAGAC